GGAAGGAAGGGGACCCTTGGGAAGGGAAGAAGGGAAGGTGAGCCCCGGGGAGGGAGAGAGGGGAGGGGAGCCCCAGGGAGGGAGGGAAGGAAGGGGACCCCGGGAAAGAGCCCCGGATGGACGGGCCTGGTGCTCACCGGGACGCAGGGATCCGCGCCCGCCCGTCCGGCCCGAGCATCACCGTTCCGCGGCCTGGGCCGGGCTCTGAGGCGCCAGGACCCGAGGGGCGGAGGGGGACGCTGTCTCCCGCCTCGGAGCGCAGCGCCGGAGGGCTTCCTTGCATCCCTTCCCAGGCGGGACCAGGGAGGCCGGGAGGCCGGGAGTCCGGGAGGGAGCGGCCGCCGCCCTGCCCAGCACCGCCCCCGCTCAGCCAAGCCGACCCGGACTCCCGCCCAGCCGCAGTCACTGCCCCCTTTAAGAGGCGGGGCGTGGGCGGGTCCCGTCGGCCGCGGGCGGCGAGCACTTCCTGGCCGGCGTGGGGCCTGGCAGCCGCAGGCTGGCGTTGGACCCCGCAGGGGCGAGCCAAGGCCCTCGCAGAGGGCTGGACGCGCAGGGGCTGTGGGGCGCGAGCTCCCGTGGGCCCCCGGGCGGCGCTGAGCATGCCGGGAGTGGGAGTCCCCGCGGCCGGCTCCCGGCACTGCCCCGGAGCCGAGGGCCGCGGCCGTCCGAGGACGAGGGCGGAGCCGCCGCCGCGCCTGCGCAGAAGGCCGGGGCCGGCCAGAAGCGGGCGGCGCGGGGGAGATGGTAGGTGGCCCGGCGTCGCCTCTGCCCGTCGGGGTCGGGGTCGGGGTCGGGCCCCAAGGTCGGCGCAGGCGGCGCGCTGGATGTGGGAGGCCGAGCCCAGCGAGCTGCGCGGGGCGTTCCGCGTGGATCCGAGGGAGGAACGCGCCGCGGGCCCGCGAGCCGGAGCGGTGGCGTCGGAGGCGCGGGACCGCGGGGAGCGCGGGTTTGACCCGGAGCCGCGAGGGACGACCGGGAGTGAGCGGAGGGCGGGGGCCGGGAGGAACTGTAGGGGCCTTGGGGCAGGGGCCGGGGCCGAGCGGGAACCCAGGCCGGGGGCTTCCCAGGGCGGCTTCGAAACGGGCAGTCGAGGCGGGCGAGGGCTCGGCTGCTCCTGCGGGCGTCTGTGCAGATGCTGAGGCTGTTGACCAAAACAGCGCAAGGAAGGAATCCGCGAGAAGCTCAGATTCGCGGGGGAGGCCCTGCTGCCGGGAGGGGAGGGAGAGGCACAGCGGGGCCCTAGCGCGGGCTCTAGCCGGGAGCTGTAGCGTGGCTGTAGGTGTGCATCTGTGGAGCTGGTAGAGTTCCGCAGCGCAGGAGGGAGGCTGCTGGAGGTGCACATCAGTTACTTTGAAATGTGGTGGAAATGGTGATGGATGGGATTTATTCAGTCCACATCGGTTCAGAGGCCAGCAAGGTGCTGCTGGGTGTGACTGGTGCTGGGCCAGGCATGATCTTGGCGTTGAGGGAGTTGATGCCCCAGCAGGGGAGACAGGCACCAGATGCACAATTGTTTGACCACAGTTGGGACAAAGGCTAAGGCACGGGTTCCAGGAACTTGTAGGATGCGGCTGTGGGAGTGGTGTCAGATGCTGAGGGTGTGAGTTGAACTGTGGAGAATTTCTCTGGAAATTAGCCAGAGAAAAAGTGAGGTTCCGGGGCAGCCAGCCGTGTGCGGCTCCAGGCAGAAGAAACAGAATGCACAGACCCTTAGTGGTAGGCGATGATGACGTATAGGAGCTGAAAGATTGTCCTGGCTAAGGCACAGAGAGCCACCGGAGAAGGGACACGGTAACGTGTAGAGGGGAGTGGAGGGTGAGGACAAGCTTCAGGATGGGAGAAGAGCCACAAAGGAGACTGAGAGGGGGCTGGTAGGAGAAACCAGGACACTAGAATGTGTCGAAACCAAGAGGATGGAGTTTAAAGGAGGAGGGAGCCATCAGCAGTGCTGAACAAAAGAGCAGCTGAAAAGATCCCACTGACCGCAGCAGCCGAGCTTTTGTGACCTTTAGGGGTCACTGCGGAGGCCGGGCTGGAGCCAGGTAGCCTGAGTTAGGATGCACACCTGGGCAGGTAGAGATAGCTTGCTCCAGCTTTTAGGAGGACAGGGGCAGAGTGGACAGGAACTTAGTTTGGGGAAAACTTGAACATGTTCAGGATGCTGGAGAGGAGCGTTCCACTGCTGCCGAGGTTGGAGATCCAAGAGCAGGGATGAATTTAACTCCCCCTCCCTCTAGCGTGCTGTATACCGAAACAGAGTGAAAGTGATCCATAAACTTACGTAGTTTATTCGATCAACATGATTGGCCCGCCAGCCCCGGGTAAGTTGACCCTAAGGACATTTTAAGAGTAATTTCTTTCCATTTTACATATGGGTATCCTTGGTGCCAGATTATATGAGTCGTATTTCACAAGGTCACAATTAAAGTGTTTGAGACTTTTTTATAGTTTAGAGATTTTATTTGCTGTTTCCACTGGATTGTCCAGATTTTTATTTCAAGAATTGTGTACATTTTAACAGAAATAATGAAACCTAGAAAATGCCTTCCCCCCACCCCATGTACACACTTTAAAAGCTGGCCTTAATAATTTAATTTGCATGATGTGGTAAGCCTCAGTGAAGGTTGTGAGCTTGAAGGGCGGCCCTAGTTCCAGTGTATCCACCTTGATTAGATTGACCTGGGTTCAGTCCTGTCTGGGTGCACTCGAAGCTTCTTGCCAACGTCTGGGCCTTTGTTAATTTGACCTGGGTTCAGTCCTCTCTTGGTGCACTCAAAGCTTACTGCCAATGTCTGGGCCTTTGTAAATTTGATCTGGGTTTAGTCCTGTCTAGAGGGACTCGGCTTCCTTCTCTCCCCTGTAGTTTTTTAGTTGACGAGCCTTTTTGTTTCCTAAGAAGCTTTATGCCAGTTCCCTTTTTCACAAGAGGTAACTTGGGTCTCTCAGTCACTTTTGGACATGAAGCACCTAGTCTTTAGACTTAGCTATCGATCATTGCTTTAATCACTGTTATTTTATGGAGAAACCTGTAAGGGGTGACATCAAATGATTGCAGCTTTGTTGACTGACCAGAGGCCTGTTAATGGACTAAGCCTAGACCCCAAAGCTTCTCTTGCTCCTTCAGAACCAGTGCCTTGGCACCACCGTGTGGTTCAGGGTTTACTGGAGTATCTTGTGACATCAGACAATTTGAGTAGATTGCAGGGGGCTCTTCGTGTTTCTGGATACCGACTTCTGTCCACTCTAGCTAACAGTAGTGATTCAAAGCCATTTTGAGTGGCCTGGATCCATGTGCTCCTGCATCTGTTCTTCTAGAGTTCCAAGAAATTAGGCTGCTGGTGTTATGGTGTTGTCACACATTAGGGGAGGCTTCAAGGGGTTATCGGCAGGAGCTCAAGATCAGACACCATCATATCTTCCAGATTTGCACATTCCTGGTGTGGAGTCATCAGTTGTATAATGCTGGTTAAATAATTCAGTCGCCGAAGAGTATATTAGTCTGCTGATTGGTCTTGGAGGGTCTGAGGGTACAATGTTGAATTTTTTTAGGTGAAATTCATATAACATAAAATTAACTATTTTAAAGTGTACAATTCAGTGGTGTTTAGTACGTTCACAAATTTGTGGAACCACTACCTCTATCTAGTCCTAAAACATTTTTGTCACCCCGAACGATAACTGTACCCATTAGCAGTCACTCCCAACTCCTCCCTTGCCCCAGCCCCTGGCTACCACTCACCTTTCTCTCTATATAGATGTGCCCATTCTGGATATTTCATATAAGTGAAATCGTACACTGTGTGGCTGGAATCGCACACTGTGCGGCTGGACTCATGCACTGTGCGGCTGGAGTCGTGCACCGTGTGGCTGGACTCGTGCACTGTGGCTGGAGTCGTACACTGTGCAGCTGGAGTCGTGCGCTGTGTGGATGGAATCATACACTGTGTGGCTTCTTGTGCCTGGTTTCTTTTACTCAGTGTCAAAAGTTCATCCATGTGGCATGTATCAATACTTCATTCCTTTTTATGGCCGAATTATGTTCCGTTATATGGATATAGTAAATGTTGTTGTATAACCATGGCAGATTTTTAAATCTAGCAACGATGACCACTTCCATAATAAGGGCGTCATGGCTGTTCCTGGTGGTGGACCATTTTGGGGGCTGCACTTCTGTCTTTATCCTAAGGTTTTTGAGGTAATTCTTGGCTTTGCTCACCCTCCCTTGGGAAGGCTGTCAACTTCATAAAAAGACTCTAGCTGTATCTTTTGTCAGCTTACGGTCAGAGACTATGGGATCTGCCTTAATTTAGCTAAATTTGATCTTACCAGAGAATACAACCTTGAATTTTTTGTTTAGTTCTTTTCAAAAGCTCAGTTTCAGGAAATAATGTAGTGAATATGTATTCCATTTATTCCTCTAGAATCTAGATCGGGGTCGGCAAACTACAGCCCACAGGCTAGCTGTCTGTTTTTGTAAATTGAGTTTTATTGGAACACAGCCTACGGCTGTCTGCTTTGGCAACAGACCCACAGGCCTGAGATGGCAGAGATGGCTGCTGTCTGGAACATTAAGAGACAAAGTTGGCTGAATGAAGGCTTCTGATCTTCTTCATCCGTTCTTAATCTGAGTTCTACCTTCCCCTTGTGAGGACTTTGCAGATGGGCTTAAGCCATCTGTGAAACCCCTGAAATTTTATGCAAAGCTGCCTGCACGTGTGAGGGCCATATATGTTTTCCTGGAGGGCGGACCTGTGACTCCTCAGATTCCAAAAGGGATCCAAGACTCCCAAATGCTCAACACTCATTGTTTGAGTAGCCGAAATGTTAATTGCCTAGCATCACCTGAATTAGCCATTCTCTTAAGTGTTTAGTCTCAGGAGTTCGATGTGGTTTTTGGGTTTGTTTTTTGTTTTCTAACTTTTAGGTTCAGGGGTACATGTGCAGGTTTGTTATAAAGGTCAACTGTGTGTCATGGGAGTTGGTGTACAGATTATGTCGTCAACCAGGTACTAAGCACAGTAGCCGGTGGGTAGTTTTGGGATCCTCTCCCTCCTGCCACCCTCAAGCAGGCCCTGGTGTCTGTTGGTCCTTTTTTGTGTCCACGCCTGCTCAGTGTTCAGCTCCCACTTACAAGTGAGAACATGTGGCATTTGGTTTTCTGTTCCTGCGCCAGTTCACTTAGGAAAATGGCCTCCAGCTCCATCCATGTTGCTGCAAAGGACACAATCTCGGTCCTTTTTATGGCTATGTAGTATGCCATGGTATATATGTAGCACATTTCCTATATGTTTTTAAGAATGATTGGAACCCCAGTCATTCTTAAATGAGAGTTCTTGTTTGTGTGGGTAATAGTCATCAATATTGACCATATTAGAAATTAAAATAGTATTAAAATATTTCTATAGTTAATTAGCAATAAAAACCCATTACATTTTTGCAAATATCTTAATGTCTGGCTTGATAAAAGATAGGCTCTCGAATCTCGCGTTCATTCCTGTGATATCACAGGCCTTGCAGCCCACGGAGGCCTCTGCTGTGCACTCTGTGAGAATGAGAGTGAGCAAGGCTGGTGGCGGCTTAGGACGCTCGGGAAGGTAGTTCTGTGGGACTCCTGAAAGGCCTCAGGACCCAGGATCCCAGATGCACACGGGAGAGTATGTATCTGGACAGCGTTATCTTAATGCCTCTGCAGAATCGTCCTCTGGTATTTTGGCATCAGCATGCTTTTTGATTGCCTGTCTCAAAAAAAAAAAAACTTCTGGAAGCTGGCTCTGCTGTACGTGGTTGGCATTTTGGTGAGGAATTGGTATGTGTGAGGGGACATTGAACTTTGTGAGGAGCCGCAGAAGACGTTTCCTCAGGTTTTAGGCCAGAAGGGTCTGTATCTGTACCACTTCTGAGCTGCTGGTAAGGTTTTAGATCTTATGAAAACGGATTTTTACAGTATAGATGCTGTTGTTTCCATTTTCAGAAGACTGTGCAGTCTTTGTAACTGATGAAGAGCAAGGCTTTGTCTCTAATTCTGCCCAGTTAAAGTGCAGGCGTTAGGCTAAAGCTGGGACAAACCTGGAGCGGCTTCATTGGCTTTCCTACTTCTTTTGCATCCCAAAGCATAAGCTTAAATCGTCTCAGAAGGACAAGGTCCGCCAGTTTATGGCGTGCACTCAGGCTGGCGAGAGAACTGCTATCTACTGCTTAACGCAGAATGAGTGGAGACTAGACGAGGCCACGGACAGCTTCTTCCAAAACCCAGACTCGCTCCACAGGGAGTCCATGCGGAACGCTGTGGACAAGAAGAAGCTGGAGCGGCTGTACGGCAGGTACAAAGGTAAGAGGAGACTGCAGCAAAGCCGGACGGATATAACTTCCTTTTCCCCTGATATTAACTACAGATCCACAAGATGAAAACAAAATTGGAGTCGATGGGATTCAACAGTTTTGTGATGATCTGAGCCTGGATCCTGCCAGTATCAGTGTATTGGTCATAGCGTGGAAGTTCAGGGCAGCAACTCAGTGTGAATTTAGCAGAAAGGAATTTCTAGATGGCATGACAGAACTTGGGTAAGTCAACTATTCTTAGCTTAAATGTTTTCGCTGCAAGACAAACCACTCTCTGTCATCGCAGGTGTGACAGCATGGAGAAGCTAAAGGCTCTTCTGCCAAGACTGGAGCAGGAGCTGAAGGACACAGCCAAGTTTAAAGATTTTTATCAGTTTACCTTCACCTTCGCTAAGAACCCAGGGCAGAAAGGTTTAGGTGAGTATGAAATCCAAATACGTAAAATGCCATTTACTAACTGCTCTTTCTTTCTTTTTACCAGACTTAGAAATGGCTGTTGCGTATTGGAAATTAGTGTTATCTGGAAGGTTTAAATTTTTAGATCTCTGGAACACATTCTTAATGGTAAGTGTCCTCCTGCATCTCGCTGTGTGCCCCTGGTGGGTTTTTTTTTTCTCTCATATATTAGGAACATCACAAAAGATCAATTCCAAGGGACACCTGGAACCTCCTGCTGGACTTTGGAAACATGATTGCGGATGATATGTCTAACTACGATGAAGAAGGTACCGGAAGTTGTGCTTCAGATGATTGACCGAACGGGTTTTCTGTTTGCTTGCTTTCCTTTAGGAGCTTGGCCCGTTCTTATAGATGATTTTGTAGAATATGCACGGCCAGTAGTCACAGGTGGAAAACGCAGCCTTTTCTAGGCAGCAAGTTAAGCAGGAGTAAGATTATGAAATGATTTGTATCCTGCAAGGAGATTGCAGTCAGTTCCTGGGTGCATTGTCGCTGATTCCAGAAGTCATTCTTGACCAGCCATGAAACCAGAGGCGCCATCCCATTCTGCCGGAGGACAGCCAGCGGCTGCTTTGTGGACACCGCAGGAAGTTCCTCGGGACACGGCTGCTTTGGGATGTTTGGAGATTTGTCATCATAGCTTTTGCGTTAGGAAATTTCTGCATGATTTTTTAATATTTACAAAATACTAAGGTAGAGCCATAGCGCCGCCTGTGGGACCGCAGAGCATGCTGCGTAGCTCGCGCGTCAGGCGAACCAGCGTCCGGCAGCGTCCCGCCGAATGACGTTGCGGTGGCACTGGCAACACGGCATGTGTCCTCTGCAGGGCGCTGCGTTTTTATACACGTCAAAGCTGTTAAGAATGTGCCCTAAGGGAGAGGATCTTGTCGTAGAGTCTAATGTTTTTTAAAATTGGTGCCAGCAATTCACGATTTATATTTTTTGAATTACCAAATATCTAGATTTACCAGCTCTATTTTTGTTTTCATTTTCTCTAGACATTCATCTGAAAATCATTTTATGGTTCTCAATCCCCATGTAGCTTTGCATAGCAACGGCACACGTGGCACGATTCCAGCAGAGTTTATCTCACACCGTTTATATATCACTGGGCCTCTCTTACTTAAATATTATTTGACCTGCCTGAGAAGCTTCATAAAGTATGTTTTTTTAAAATATATTTTAATTACATTTAAAAAGACATTTTTCCATGAAAAACATTTATTTTATGAGTGATGAATTATAGATTTTAAAATCAAGGCCGGGCGTGGTGGCTCACACCTGTAATCCCAGCATTTTGGGAGGCCGAGGCAGGTGGATCACCTGAGGTCAGGAGTTTGAGACCAGCCTGGCCAACATGGTGAAACCCTGTCTCTACTAAAAATACAAAAATTAGCCGGGCATGGTGGCACATGCCTGTAATCCCAGCTACTCAGGAGGCTGAGGCAGGAGATTCGCTTGAACTCAGGAGACGGAGGTTACAGTGAGTCGAGATCGCGCCACTGCACTCCAGCCTGGACGACAGAGTGAGATTCTGTCTCAAAATAAATACATACATACATACAATAAAACCGAATGAGCTGGTTCTTTCCATCCTCTTGTGGTACCCGTAGTGCCCAGCATCCAGACCTTTGTGCCCCTGTGCACATTTGGAAGCTAAAATGTACATCGTTGTCTGAAAAAACCCAACCCCAAAACCTTCATCTGATTGGTGAGCTGAAGTCTGTCCTTGCACCATGTTATCATCTGTTTCTCGTGTCCGCCTGGTTGAGGAGGACCCACGAGTGCTGCCGAGGTGTGGAGGGCTGGTATTGAGTTGTGGACATCACTGTTGACCCTACCTCACGTGCCGAGACTCTCATGTCACAGGCGTGCCTTGCTGCCCCCCTGCAGCACTGTGCAGGACGTGGACCAGCTGGAGCTGCTGCCCAGCACAGAGGAGAGTCGCCGCAGATGACCTAGCTGCGGTGTGAGAGAGCATGGCCCAGACAAGCAGCTGGGTTGGCTTCTGAGAACAGGACTTACCCTGGGCTTCAGGAACATCTGATGGCTGAGGTTAGTGTGCTTGGAGGCTGCAGGACGAACTGTCGATGTTTCTTAGCAGAGATGGTCACAGAGGGCAGCAGGGACAGGACTGGAAGGGACCTGCAGCCTGCAGACCCCGCCTGGCCCCCGCTGGCTTCTGGCTGGTCCAGTGATGGGCAAGTGACAGACCTTCCCCAGGCTCTGCTTCCAGAACTCTAATGGGAAACTGGGCCTGTCTACCTTTAGAAGTCTTCGATTCTCAGAGAGCATTTGTCTAATACAATAAAAACTGGCATTAATACAAACCTCAAAAACGTGAGCGTATCTTCCAGGCTTCATGGATTCTTGACATGTAATTGTTTTGTTCAGAAAAGTTTATAGAATTCACATAATTCTGTATAAACTATGGAGATCCACAGTACTTTTTTGTTTTTGAGATTTAAAGTTCTAAGGGATTGTCAATAGATATCAAAATATTAATCATTGGACAAAGGCTTTTCCAAAAATTGTGGGTTTTTTTCTTCTGTTGTATCCATTTGAGTCCTGCATGCTGTGAAATGCTGAGAACAGAAGCATTAAATTGGTTTTTCTCGGGCGTGGTTTCCTTTCGATTCTCCTCAGCTGCAG